AAGGCATGTCCTTTCCCAAGAAACTTTTCCAGAATCACAAACTTTTCCTACTCTTTGCAGGGATGAATGTATTTCTGCAGACTGTGATGGCCTATGACCACTTTGTGGCCATCTGTCACCCCCTGCACTACAGGGTCATCATGAATCCTGGGATCTTTGGACTGTGGGTTCTGGTGTCCTGGAGCATGAGTGCCCTGAATTCCTCACTGCAAAGCAGAATGTGTTGCAGCTGTCCTTCTGCACAAACTTGGAAATCCCCCCATTTTTTTCTGTGAACTTAATCAGTTGATCCTGCTTGCCTGTTCTAACACTTTTTTTTTTTTTTTTAGTGAGATGGAGTTTTGTTCTTATTACCCAGGCTGGAGAGAAATGGCGCCATATTGGCTCACTGCAACCTCCACCTCCCGGGTTCAAGCAATTCTCCTGCCTCAGCCTCCTGCATAGCTGGGATTACAGGCAACTGCCACCACACCCGGCTAATGTTTTTGCACTCCAGCTCAGGTGATACAACAAGACTCCATCTCAAAAAAATATATATATGAAATTCTAATGTTTTGGCAAAAGCAACATGAAGCCAAGAAATGTAGTACCCATGGTTTTATATGAACAGAACACAGTTCATCTCCTTGCAAAGGTAAATTGCCATTTTCTGGATATGTCAAGAGCTGAGTTTCCATCACAAGCCAGTGCTTTGGAGACTCAAGGGACCTAGTCAAGACAGGTTCCTCAGTTTAGACTTTGGAGGAAATTTTCACTGAAGGCTGGGAGAAGGTGCTAGGAGAATGGGACTCTGGAAGCCAAGGAAGTCCACGGGGAAGGAGTAATAAAGCCTGGATACACCTCACTTTTAACATAGTGTCTTGGGAATAGACGATACAGAAAAAAAAAACAACAATGACATTTGTTTCAGTGCAGGGCAACGTCCCCCAGGAAACTGATGTGTTCAGAGTTGGAATAACAGGAGGAAAGGTATCTAATCAGCAGATATACGAAGCCATAAATATCTCCTCTGCTGCAGTCCCTCAGCATATGCAACCTTGGGCTGGAAATGACATGGTGGTTTCATTTGGAGTCCTTAGTCTGGCTCAAGTATAGATGATGCTTCAACTTTTCCTGATGCCTTGTCTTGAGACAGAGATTCCATCTCCACCATCAACCTGCTAGAGAGGAATTTACACTTCTCCATGGAGACCTTCCTTTCAGAAAACTCAGTAGGGTAAGTCCCAGAGCCCAGTGGGTACTGTAGGAGAAGGAATAACTTCAAAATATTTATTTTACAGCATGGTGAATATAGTTCATGATGATATATTGAATTATTGGAAAATGCCAAGAAAATGGATGTTAAGTGTTCTCGCCACAAGAATGATGACTATATGAGGTAATACTAATGTTAATTGGCTAGATTTAGCCTTACATTGTCATATTCTCTCTCTTTTTGGTAGTCACATTGAAAAGATGCAACCAAGCCTGGGCACAATGGCTTATGCCTATAATCTCAGCACTTTTGTAGGCTGAAGTGGGAGGATCGCATGAGTCCAGGAGGTTCAGACCAGCGTTGGCAACAGAGTGAGAGACCCTGTCTATGTTAATAAATAAATAAATAAATAAATAAATAAATAAATAAATAGAAAAAAAAAGATGGAACCAGAGAATGACACAGGGATTTCAGAATTTGTTCTTCTGGGACTTTCTGAGGAACCAGAATTGCAGCCCTTCCTCTTTGGGCTGTTTCTGTCCATGTACCTGGTCACTGTGCTCGGGAATCTGCTCATCATCCTGGCCACAATCTCAGACTCCCACCTCCACACCCCCATGTACTTCTTCCTCTCCAACCTGTCCTTTGCAGACATCTGTTTCATCTCCACTACAATCCCAAAGATGCTCATTAACATCCAGACACAGAGCAGAGTCATCACCTATGCAGGCTGCATCACCCAGATGTGCTTTTTTGTACTTTTTGGAGGGTTAGACAGCTTACTCCTGGCTGTGATGGCCTATGATCGGTTTGTGGCCATCTGTCATCCTCTGCACTACACAGTCATCATGAACCCTCGGCTCTGTGGACTCCTGGTTCTGGCATCCTGGATGATTGCTGCCCTGAATTCCTTGTCACAAAGCTTAATGGTATTGTGGCTGTCCTTCTGCACAGACTTGGAAATCCCCCACTTTTTCTGTGAACTTAATCAGGTCATCCACCTTGCCTGTTCTGACACCTTTCTTAATGACATGGGGATGTATTTTGCAGCAGGGCTGCTGGCTGGTGGTCCCCTTGTGGGGATCCTTTGCTCTTACTCTAAGATAGTTTCCTCCATACGTGCAATCTCATCAGCTCAGGGGAAGTACAAGGCATTTTCCACCTGTGCATCACACCTCTCAGTTGTCTCTTTATTTTGTTGTACGGGCCTAGGTGTGTACCTTACTTCTGCTGCAACCCACAACTCACACACAAGTGCAACAGCCTCAGTGATGTACACTGTGGCCACCCCCATGCTGAACCCCTTTATCTACAGTCTGAGGAATAAAGACATAAAGAGGGCTCTGAAAATGTCCTTCAGAGGAAAGCAATAAAAGGGCCATTTTTCAAGAAATAACTGTGATTTCAGAGCTTTAAGTCTCATACTCAGAAATTGTGATTCACGAATCAGGTTGTGAAAGTGGAATTTGCTCCTTCTATTTTTTCTCAGAGTTTCAATTTCTTTGATCTCAACTGACATAGAATTTAATGTATTCCTTTATAAAGCTTTCCGCTCTCTGATATCCAATCTTTTTTTTTTTTTTTTTTTTGTCATTTTCCTACTTTCCCAATGTTTTTCCCAAACTAGGGTCAGAAACAAGGTGGAGATTCCTATTTTTCTCCTACACTTGTGGGTTGCATTAGTCCTGCAGAATCAATTGCACCTGGCAGCCATAAGGTCATTAATATAATTTTATTTTAGATAAATATCTGAGAAGACAGTTTTTCACTTTGAGCTTATTCCTTTCTCCACCACCACCTTAAGTGTTCTTCCTGGTCATGTAAACTTTACCCCACACGAGTGTGCATTTTAGCTCATCATGGCATTTATTTTTTTAGATGGAGTCTCGCTCTGTCACCCAGGCTGAAGTGCAGTGGCATCATCTCAGCTCACTGCAACCTCTGCCTCCTGGGTTCAAGCAATTCTCCTGCCTCAGCCTCCCAAGGAGCTGGGATTACAGGCATGTACCACCATGCCCGGCTAATTTTTGTATTTTTAGTAGGGAAGGGGTTTCACCATGTTGGCCAGGCTGGTCTCGAACTCCTACCCTCAGGGGATCCGCCTGCCTCGGCCCCCCAAAGTGCTGTCATCATGGCATTTTATCCTACTCATTAGGGTCCTGTCCTCTATTCAGTTCAGTGTCCACCGTGCCTGCTCAATTCCCTGGAAAGAGTAAGAAGGTAAAAATTTCCTATCAAGTGCAGGCACGGTGGCTCAGGCCTGTAATCCCAGCACTTTGGGAGGCCAAGGCGGGCGGATCACCTGAGGTAGGGAGTTGGAGACCAGGCTGACCAACAGGGAGAAACCCCGTCTCTACCAAAAATACAAAATTAGCTGGGCGTGGTGGCGCATGCCTGTAATCCCAGCTACGCAGGAGACTGAGGCAGGAGAATGGTTTGAACCCGGGAGACGGAGGTTGCAGTGAGCCGAGATCACAGCATTGCCCTCCAGTCTGGGCAACAAGAGCGAAACTCCATCTCAAAAAAAAAAAAATTGCCTATCAAATTCACACTTCAAGTGTAGTCTGCACAGAAAAATAAATTTGTGTGAATCAATTGATTTCATCTGGACTTAGATTACAAAAACACCTGAAAGAATATGGATTAAAAAATTTATTCATAACTGAAAGAATAAATGCTTAATGGGGTGGGTACCCCATTCACCATGATGTGATTATTATATAACGCATGCCTGTATCAAAACATCTCATGTACCCCATAAGTATATACATCTACTATGTACCCACAAAAATATAAAAGAAAAAAAGATGGAGTAAAATTTTTGGCCCGGCATGGTGGCTCACGCCTGTAATCCCAGAACTTTGGGAGGCTGAGGCAAGTGGATTACCTGAAGTCAGGAGTTCAAGACCAGGCTGGCCAACATGGTGAAACCCTGTCTCTACTAAAAATGCAAAAATTAGCCGGGCATGGTGGCACATGCCTGTAATCCCAGCTACTCAGGAGGCTGAGGCAGGAGAATCACTTGAACCTGGGAGGTGGAGGTTGCAGTGAGCTGAGATCACACCACTGCACTCCAGCCTGGGTGACAGAGACTCCATCTCAAAAAAAAAAATCAGTCATACATTGAATTGCATTGGGAGATTTGATCTGATGATATACATCTACTTATAGAGGCTTGGTGCCCATTTGTAATGAGGTTTGTTAGTCCAAGGGAAGGATTTGGAATCACAGTCTATGTAATTTCATTATATCATTTTACTGTTTCTGCTTAAAAATTTACAGTGCTACACACAAATAAGACTCCTTCTGTTGTCCTGCTTAAAATCTTCCTTTTAAAATATTGTGTCTTAGCCATTAAAATGTAGGTAAGTGAACAATGTGTGTATTTAACTTATCATCAGTTCATTTGTCTCTTTTATACTCTAACTCTCTTCAACCCTTATAATCAAATGATGACTCACAAAGGAACCTGAATTTCTAACCAGCATTGGCTTGGAGAATAGAGACTTGTGAATCAGAATCACAATTTATATCTACAAATACATACACGTTCTTTCAAAATATTCTAGCTCCCTAGAAGGGAATCTAATAGGTAGTCTCATTTTTTATACAGTTATCTGAAATAAAC